AGAGGCGGCGGCCACACAACATTGTGAATGCATTCAATCCCAGGGAATTGTATACTTTAAAGTGGTTGATTATTTTATGTGAATTTCACCTCAAAAGCAGAACGAAGCGAAAGCAACAATAATGCACAACAGAACTCTGATTTTATGGGTTTGCATTGTTTTCACATCCTACATGCTCATGAAGATCTGAAGGGATACCCATTAAATTCACCGTCACGATTGCCTGGCTGGCCATTGCATGGTTTGCTGCTTTGTATGTAGCATTTCAATTACATAATAAGAAGAAACAGGCCAGGCATGGTGGCTCACAGCTGTAATCCCAGCACTTTGAGAGGTCAAGGTGGGAGGATCCCTTGAGCCAAGGAGCTCAAGACCAGCCTGGGCAACAAAGCGAGACCCCATCTCTACAGAAAAATTAAAACTTAGCCCAGGTGTGGTGGCAAGCACCTTTACTCCCAGCTGCTCAGGAGGCTGAGGCAGGAGAATCATTTGAGCCTGGGAGGTTGAGGCTGCAGTGAGCCATAATCACACCACTGCACTCCAGCCTGGGCAACAGAGCTAGACCCTGTCTCAAAAAATAAAAATAAAAACAAATACGTGTGTGTGTGTTGGTTTTAAAAAATTATTTTAAAGGACATTTAGTTGGGCAAATGACCCAGTTGGAGAAGAATGAAGGTGACGGGGCATATCAAGGCAGCCTCTGCAGTCCCTGGGGGCAATGGCAGGGCTGCCCTCCTGTCAATTTCAACAGTCATGGGCCCAAACCCCAAATCTGTAGAGCACTAGACTCTGCTCAAGCTCTTGACAAGCTCAGGGAATTGACTCACCCCTGGCAGGCGGGGGGAATGGGAAAGTGAGGATACAGATTCCCTGAGGTTGCCTCCTCTCTGGCAGGGTCCCTGGGGTCCCAGCATCCCTGTAGCGGAGACAGAGACAGTAGGACCACAGCGAGGGAAGCCGGTGGGCAGGGAGTCAGGGAGGGATAAATAATCGCATTTGGGCTCAGTCAAGCCCCCGGCTCAGCTGGTGTGGCTGCTTGGTGCAGCCCACACCTGGTCAGCTCCCACCTGTGGAGAAACTCCAAACTAGAGCCTCCTACTGGGATGAAGCAGAAGCAGATGCCTGGAGTCCCAGGTGAGTCACCTCCCCTCTCAGCCACCTGACCATTTTGCTGTCTCCATGGTTTTGATTTTTCCAGAATGACTGGACTACCCTTTTAGCTGCATTCTGCATCCCATCATTCCAGACGGTGTTACATGCAGCCCTCAGCTACCTCCTACAGACGTGATCGGCTCCTGTCCTCTCAAGGTTTCTCCCTCCCTCCCTTCCTTCCTCCCTCCATTCCTCCCTCCCTCGTTTCTTCCTATCTCACTCTCCTTCTTTCCTCCCTCACTCTCCTTCCTTCCTTCCTGCCTCCCTCCCTCCCTTTCTTCCTTCCTTCCTCACTCTCCTTCTTTCCTCCCTCACTCTCCTTCCTTCCTGCCTCCCTCCCTCCTTTCTTCCTTCCTCACTCTCCTCCTTTCCTCCCTCACTCTCCTTCCTTCCTTCCTTCGTTCCTTCCTTCCTCCTTCCCTCCCTCCCTCCTTCCTTCCTCCTGCAGTCCCCATCCTTCCTTCCTTTTATCCTTCTTTCCTTCCTCCCTCCCTCCCTCTCTTTCTTCCTCCCTTTTTTCTTTCTTTTCCTCCTCCTCCTCCTCCTCCTTTTCTCTCTCTCTCTCTCCCCCCACCTTGTTCACTCACTCGCTGTCGATTCTTGTGATCTGAATTGATATGAACAAGAGTGTGTAGACGGTCAGTCATGGGGAAGCAGCATCTCCTAGTGGCCTTTGAAACAGCCACCAGCAACTGGTGAGTATAACAAGAGGTTAGGAAAAGACAGGTTATTTATTTATTTTTTTTTTTTTTGAGACAGAGACTCGCTCTGTCGCCAGGGTGGAGTCCAGTGGCGCCATCTCGGCTTACTGCAACCTCCGCCTCCCAGGTTCAAGAGATTCTCCTGTCTCTGCCTCCCGAAGAGCTGGGACTACAGGTGCGTGCCACCATGCCCGACTAATTTTTATAAACTGACATCTCCCTGTCACATCTCACCCCAGGCACAGCCTCCATGCAGAGAGCCAATCACTCCACAGTGACCCAATTCATCCTCGTCGGCTTCTCTGTCTTCCCCCACCTCCAGCTGATGCTCTTCCTGCTGTTCCTGCTGATGTACCTGTTCACGCTGCTGGGCAACCTGCTCATCATGGCCACCGTCTGGAGCGAGCGCAGCCTCCACACGCCCATGTACCTCTTCCTGTGCGCCCTCTCCGTCTCCGAGATCCTCTACACCGTGGCCATCATCCCGCGCATGCTGGCCGACCTGCTGTCCACCCAGCGCTCCATCGCCTTCCTGGCCTGTGCCAGTCAGATGTTCTTCTCCTTCAGCTTCGGCTTCACCCACTCCTTCCTGCTCACCGTCATGGGCTACGACCGCTACGTGGCCATCTGCCACCCCCTGCGCTACAACGTGCTCATGAGCCCGCGGGGCTGCGCCTGCCTGGTGGGCTGCTCCTGGGCTGGTGGCTTGGTCATGGGGATGGTGGTGACCTCGGCCATTTTCCACCTCGCCTTCTGTGGACACAAGGAGATCCACCATTTTGCTTGCCATGTGCCACCTCTGTTGAAGTTGGCCTGTGGAGACGATGTGCTGGTGGTGGCCAAAGGCGTGGGCTTGGTGTGTATCACGGCCCTGCTGGGCTGTTTTCTCCTCATCCTCCTCTCCTATGCCTTCATCGTGGCCGCCATCTTGAAGATCCCTTCTGCTGAAGGTCGGAACAAGGCCTTCTCCACCTGTGCCTCTCACCTCACTGTGGTGGTCGTGCACTATGGCTTTGCCTCCGTCATTTACCTGAAGCCCAAAAGTCCCCAGTCTCTGGAAGGAGACACCTTGATGGGCATCACCTACACGGTCCTCACACCCTTCCTCAGCCCCATCATCTTCAGCCTCAGGAACAAGGAGCTGAAGGTCGCCATGAAGAAGACCTTCTTCAGTAAACTCTACCCAGAAAAAAATGTAATGATGTAGGAGAAATTCACTGGGAACAACTAAATTGGATTACCGAAGGCTATTGTTAAAAATTACGTTCCGTGGTGACTCATGCCTGTAATCCCAGCACTTTGGGAGGCCGAGGCAGGCGGATCACCTGAGGTCAGGAGTTTGAGACCAGCATGGCTAACATGGCGAAACCCCATCTCTACTAAAAATACAAAAATTAGCCAGGCATGTTGGCACATGCCTGTAACCCTAGCTACTTGGGAGGCTGAGGCATAAGAATCGCTTGACCCGGTAGGTGGAGGTTGCAGTGAGCTGAGATCACACCACTGCACTCCAGCCTGGGCGACAGAGTGAGACTGTCTCAAAGAAGAAAGAAAGAAAGAAAAAAAGAAAATTACGTTCCAGCCAAGCACTGTGGCTCACACTTATAATTCCAGCACCTTGGGATGCCAAGGCAGGAGGATTGCTTGAGGCCAGGAGTTCAAGACTAGACTTGACAACATAGCAAGACTGCATATCTACAAAAACTTAGAAAAAAATAGCTTGGCATGGTGGTACATGCCTGTAGTCCCAGCTACCTGGGAGACTGAACTGGGATTACTGCCTAAGTCCAGAAGTTTGAGCTTACAGTGAACTATGACTGTGCCACTGCAGTCTAGCATGGATGACAGAGTGAGACCCTATCCCTTCCCCCCTAAAAGAAAGACAATCCATGAACATATAGTAACCTCTATTTGTCATGCTTTAAGGTTTACAAGGGACCTTGTAGACGACATACAATTATAAACACAAAGGTTAATCAGCATCAGGGATGTATTTGGAGTGGAAGTGTGTGTGAGATACTAACACAGAGAAAACCAGGTTTGATTATTTCTATCTGCTGCAAGAAACTGTGTCAGTTAGCACCAAACCTCCATCTAGACTCCTCTTGCCAAAAGCCAGGGTCATCTAATACCCCCAATAATGCAAACCAGCAATGCAAAGAGAGAGGGAAGATTTCATGCCCCACTCTCTATGAGTGCCGCACCAGGTAGCTACAACTCAGATTTTGTAAGGCTACTCCAGATTATAGCAGAGGAGAGAAAAGTACCCTAAATTTCAGCATTGCACAGATCTATGCAATAGAAGTTAGAAATAGCAATAAACAGACTCTCTTTAAACATCAAGGAAACCTTAGAATTTCAAGTGTGAGTCTTGAATAGTTGTGGAGAGACTGAGATGTCTTCATGGTTGGATCAAGGAAAAAAGTCACACTGTGAGATACCGAATGCTGTGTTAGAAGTTGACACGGCTCATGGGCCAGCCAGGAGCTCTCTGTTGAATCTGGACATTGAGTGTAGACCCCAGGATGAGTTTATCTCATGGCCAGGCGCAGTGGCTCATGCCTGTAATCCCAGCACTTTGGGAGGCCAAGGTGGGTGGATCCCCTGAGGTCAGGAGTTCAAGAGCAGCCTGGGCAAATGGCTGAAACCCCATCTCTACTAAAAATATAAAAATTAGCCAGGCGTGGTGGCAGGTGCCTGTAATCCCAGCTACTCAGGAGGCTGAGACAGGAGAATAGCTTGAACCATGGAGGCAGAGGTTGCAGTGAGCTGAGATCACACCACTGCACTCCAGCCTGGGTGACAGACTGAGACTCCATCTCAAAAAAAAAAAAAAAAAAAAAAAAGAAAGTTTACCTCATGGTCTCTTCCCAATGGGCAGGGATTTAAGATTGACCCTACTGTATAGTATTTATATATTTATTGACAATAGGTCTTCCTGTGTTTGAGCTATGCATCATTTTTTTCTAAAGTGTGAATTCTCCATCATTCAAGCAGTCAAAACAACCCACAGTCAAAACATCCCATATTACAAAAGCCAAAATTGACAAATGGGATCTAATTAAACTAAAGAGCTTCTGCACAGCAAAAGAAACTACCATCAGAGTGAACAGGCAACCTACAGAATGGGAGAAAATTTTTGCAATCTACTCATCTGACAAAGGGCTAATATCCAGAATCTACAATGAACTCAAACAAATTTACAAGAAAAAAACAAACAATCCCATCAAAAAGTGGGCAAAGGATATGAACAGACACTTCTCAAAAGAAGACATTTATGCAGCCAAAAAACATATGAAAAAATGCTCGTCATCACTGGCCATCAGAGAAATGCAAATGGAAACCACAATGAGATATCATCTCACACCAGTTAGAATGGCAATCACTAAAAAGTCAGGAAACAACAGGTGCTGGAGAGGATGTGGAGAAATAGGAACACTTTTACACTGTTGGTGGGACTGTAAACTAGTTCCCCATTGTGGGAGTCAGTGTGGCGATTCCTCAGGGATCTAGAACTAGAAATATCATTTGACCCAGCCATCCCATTACTGGGTATATACCCAAAGGATTATAAATCATGCTGCTATAAAGACACATGCACACATGTTTACTGCAGCACTATTCACAGTAGCAAAGACTTGGAACCAACCCAAATGTCCAACAATGATAGACTGGATTAAGAAAATGTGGCACATATACACCATGGAATACTATGCAGCCATAAAAAATGATGAGTTCATGTCCTTTGTAGGGACATGGATGAAGCTGGAA